GAGGCGGGGTGACCCGGGCGGGGACCCGGCCCGCTCCAGCTGGGCTGGGCTGGGCTGAGCAGCGGCCCCGCACCGGCAGGAGGCCGGAGGGGAGGGCCGCAGGGGAGGCAGGGAGGGCGGGACGGGGCCCGGCCGACGCTCACCTCCCTTGCAGGGCGTGCGGTGCTGGCTGTGCTGGGCCCGGTAGCCTTCGATGACCTCCCAGGAGCCGTCGTCGCGCCGGATGGGGAAGGAGAGACTCAGCACATGGTTGCAGGGCTTGATGATCCGCAGGATGCCGCGCACCCGGTTCCGCTTCTGCTCCTCGCTCTCCCGGGTCCTCAGGTCCTCCACCAGCTTGTCCTCCACGATGCTGGCGCCGCGATCGAAGAAGCCCTCCACCATCTTGAAGAAGTTGGGGTCGTCCTCGCGGTCGGCCACCGCCTCGCTGTAGTGGCGCCGGGCGGCCAATGCCAGCCCCGGCTGCGGGGCGGCGGCGGGCTGTCCCCGGGCCCAGCCCAGCAACGCGGCCGAGTCGGCGGACGCCGAGCCCAGGGCAGCGGGCCCGGCCCGGGACAGCAACAGCGCTTCGCCCAGGTAGCGGTACATGGCCACAAGCGGAGGGGAGGTGCGTGATGGTCGCGAAACAGGCGCGCTTTCTCAGACTCCCCGCGACTAGGGAGGAAGGGTCCCGCGCGGGTTGCCCTTTTAAGCCGCAGCTTCCTGCTTGCCCGGCTGTCCCCTCCCCTCGGGCGCTCGCCACCTAACGGGGAGGACGGACTTCGGGGACAGGGCGCCGCCCAGGGCGCCGGGCCTCCGCCTCCGCCGCGGCCTCCCCGGGCCTCGCTGGCGGCAGCGCGCGCCGGCGGGGCGTCGGGGGCGCGCAGGCGCGGGCGGGCTCGGCGCGCACGCTCGCGCGCCAGTGGGGAAGGGAGGGGAGGGGAGAGGAAGGGCGGGGAGGAGAGTGGAGGGGAACGGACGGGAGGGGCAGGGAGGGGAAGGTCGGGGCGGGTCGGGGCGGGTCGGGGCGGGCCCACGGGCGGCCGGATTTGCCCGGAGGCCGCACCCGCCTCCGGCGGGGCTCTCAGGTATGTGCGCCGCGGGGGTCCCTCAGGGGGGTGTCATTAATTGTATTTGCACTGTGTTTTTCAGTGAAAAATGTACTCTGACCTGAATCCTGAATTTTCCTTGATGGTCAAAAGATTAAGGTATCAAATTTCCTTTTTTCTGGATGTATTATTATATTAATTTTGGATTTTTCATTTTTATCAGAAATCATGAGTGGAGGATCTCAAGTCCACATTTTTTGGGGTGCTCCAATTGCTCCACTGAAAATCACAGTATCAGAAGACACAGCTTCTTTAATGTCTGTTGCTGACCCCTGGAAAAAAATTCAGCTTTTATACAGTCAACATTCTTTATATCTGAAGGATGAAAAACAGCACAAAAATCTTGAAAACTATAAAGTCCCAGAATCTATTGGTTCTCCAGATCTTAGTGGTCATTTCTTAGCAAACTGTATGAATAGACATGTTCATGTGAAAGATGACTTTGTACGTTCTGTTTCTGAAACACAGAATATAGAATCCCAGAAGATTCACTCCTCTAGACTGAGTGATATAACTAGCTCTAATATGCAAATATGTGGATTTAAAAGCACAGTTCCGCATTTCACCGAAGAAGAAAAGTATCAAAAGCTTCTCAGTGAAAATAAAATTAGAGATGAACAGCCTAAACATCAGCCAGATATATGTGGTAAGAACTTTAACACAAATTTGTTTCAGTTGTGGCATGATCAGAACGTTTTTTCTCTCTCTAGATGTTGTTATTCATGAGGACCAATGGATTGGCGAGACAGTACTACAATCAACATTTAGCAGTCAGTTATTAAATCTTGGGAGTTATTCATCTATTCAGCCTGAAGAATGTAAGGCACATTTTAAATGAAGTAATGTAGTATTTTGTCTGTCTGTATGTTTTTTTTCCCTTAGATTCCAGTGTAGTTAGTGAAGTTGTACTTCAAGACTTACTGGCATATGTGTCCTCAAAACATTCCTACCTCAGAGATCTTCCTCCGAGGCAGCCTCAGAGGGTGAACAGTATAGACTTTGTAGAATTGGAGCACCTTCAACCTGATGTATTAGTCCACGCAGTACTAAGAGTTGTTGATTTCACTATACTGACAGGTAAATATTTTGACTGCCTCCTTAATTTTAGATGCCAACTAAGGTACTCATTTTCCTTTTCCAGAGGCAGTATACAGTTATAGAGGACAGAAGCAGAAAAAAGTTATGTTAACAGTGGAACAGGCCCAAGATCAACATTATGCGCTTGTATTATGGGGTCCTGGAGCAGCCTGGTACCCTCAACTTCAAAGGAAAAAAGGTAAATACACCAAAAAGCATTTAACCTATTTATGGTGACTTTTGTTTTTACTGTTTTTTTTAAGGTTATATTTGGGAATTTAAATATCTTTTTGTTCAGTGCAATTACACACTAGAAAACCTAGAATTGCATACAACGCCTTGGTCATCCTGTGAGTGCTTGTTTGATGATGATATAAGGGCAATTACATTTAAAGCAAAATTTCAAAAAAGTGCACCCTCCTTTGTGAAGATATCAGACTTAGCAACCCACCTAGAGGATAAGTGTTCAGGTAAGATCTTTATATACATAAATTCTGCTATTTAATTTATAATATATCTGTTTGTTGTTTGTAGGAGTGGTTCTGATTAAAGCCCAGATTTCAGAGCTGGCATTTCCTATTACAGCATCTCAGAAGATAGCGCTAAATGCTCACAGTTCTCTGAAGAGTATTTTTTCTTCTCTTCCCAACATCGTATATACTGGTTGTGCAAAATGTGGATTGGAACTAGAAACAGATGAGAACAGGATCTACAAACAATGTTTTAGCTGCTTGCCATTTACTATGAAGAAAATATATTATAGGTAAGGCAACTAAGCAAGCCAATTTGATGGAATTGAAGGTCGTGTGTTGTTTACTCTTTTGTAGGCCAGCGTTAATGACTGCCATTGATGGAAGACATGATGTTTGTATCCGTGTAGAATCAAAGCTGATAGAGAAGATTCTTCTCAACATTTCTGCAGACTGCCTCAACAGAGTGATAGGTAATATATCAGTGTGCCATCAAGAAGTTGTTGTGTAATCTCTTCTTTTTTTTTTTTTTTTGAGATGGAGTTTTGCTCTTGTTGCCTAGACTGGAGTGCTGTGGTGCGATCTCAGTTCACCATAACCTCTGCCTCCTGGATTCAAGCAAGTCTCCTGCCTCAGTTTCGCAAGTAGCTGGGATTACAGGCATGCGCCACCATGCCCGGCTAATTTTGTATTTTTAGTAGATATGGGGTTTCTCTATGTTAGTTAGGCTGGTCTTGAACTCCCAACCTCAGGTGATCTGCCTGCCTTGGTCTCCCAAAGTGCTGGGATTACAGGCGTGAGCCACCGTGTCCGGCCTATCTCTTCTTTTTTGCATAATGTAAATTAGTCTTTATCTCTTAGAGAAGCATCATTCTCATATCACATATACTTCAGTGTTTTGTCCATTCTTGAGACAATTAAAGTTGTACTACTTGGCATTAATTAGATTGTGATCATAAGTCAAAATGTCATTGGTTATAAAGTGGTCATCAGACCATGCAGACTATTACTAATATTGGTTATGTTTTAGTTTATTGCAGTGAAAATACAAAATTTAAAAGTTATTGTAGAGAATTATCATACCCCCCAAAATATGTCATTGGTCCTCCAGGACTCTGTAGTCCCCATCCAAGAAAGACTGTGATAATTGTCAAGGGGTTAGTACGGTCTGAGCATGGTTGATGGTGCTCTGTCATTCTGGTATTGAACAACCTGCCAAATGTCTTGATTACATGTCCTAAAAAAGTGAGGGGAAGAGTGTAGGACAAATGCAAAATAAAATAACACATTTAGCTATACTTTTAGTATTTTTTATTATTGAGATTCAATATTTAAGTGACCGATTCAAGATTCTTTTATATAAAAAATGAATATATGCATAAGTAACTGTGATAAGAACTGTGGATGGATAAGAGCACTTTTCTGATGTACTGCAGCATAACCAGAACTGCTGTCGGTCTGAACGGTGTGTTATCTGGGCCTGTTTCTTGTGTCAGGGGGATCACATGCCGTCACTCTGGAGTGCCTCAATAGCTTGTAACTAGAAAGAGAAGGTATAGAAAGAGTAGTTTACTTACCTGTTTATTTATTTAGAGACAGAGTCTTGCTCTGTTGCCCAGGCTGGAGTGCAGTGGCACAATCTCAGCTCATTGCAATCTCTACCTCCTGGGTTCAAGCAAATCTCCTGCCTCAGCTTCCCGAGTAGCTGGGATTACAGGCATGTGCCACCACTCCCGGCTAATTTTTGTATTTTTAGTAGAGACAGGGTTTTACTGTGTTGGCCAGGCATGTCTCGCACTCCTGACCTCAAGTAATCCGGCTGCCTCCGTCTCCCAGAGTGCTGGGATTACAGGTGTGAGCCACCGCTACTGGACGGGAGGAGAAATTTAAAATGGGTTTGAGACTTGAGGAACCAAAAGAAACAATGAAACCATTCAATGTGTGTGCTCCTGTCAAGCTAGCAGCGATCTTGGGAGCTCTGTGTTTTTGTCTTTTGCAGTTCCTTCCTCAGAGATCACCTATGGGATGGTCGTGGCAGACCTGTTCCACTCCTTGTTGGCAGTCAGCGCAGAACCTTGTGTATTAAAGATTCAGAGCCTTTTTGTGTTAGATGAAAACAGCTATCCATTACAACAAGATTTCTCCCTCCTGGATTTTTATCCTGACATTGTAAAGCATGGAGCCAATGCCCGTCTCTGAGGCCAGAGGAAGAAATTGCAGGCATTTCAAGGAAGAAGTACTGAAATGATTTGTCTTTTGAAATAAATGAATGACAGGGCTTTTGCTTTGGATTTTTTATGAAATATATTTTACAAAGAGAATTGCACTAGATATATAAATTAAAACTTTTTTCTAAGAAAATCCTGTGAGGTTTAAAAAGATTGTTTTTGTCTTTTGGTTTCTTACTTTCTCCTGGAGAAATGATCTACCAGTCAAGGCAATATGTAGCAGATCCCTGGGAATTAAAGGTTTGCCCATTTGTTCACTGTATTTAGTCCCTGCTACATTCCAGGCATTGTACTAAGTATGGGGAACCACAGAGAAGACATTCCCTCAGAAACTGCTGCAGTGCTTTCGCTTATCCCTACCTAAAAAACCGTCAATGTGAAATCATTTCCTTGATTATAACTATAATGATAATGGATTAGTTTATATAAACCTATGTTTAGACAAGTTCAAGACAAGCGTGTCTTTCTATAAAAAGTATTGAAAATGAAGGAAATGAGATCATGTTTCAATTTATTAAAGCAGGGAAGAGCGTTCTGTGCTTAGTTCGTGTCTAGGATTTGAGTGCCTTACTGAATGCATTTACCAGCAAACATGTAGCAATCTGTTCTCTCATTGTGATTGTGGAAGAAGCTCATGTAAAATGATAGTCATTAATGAGGAAGTATGGCGTGGTACTTATTCTGTAAGTTCAGAGTATGCTGAGTGTTAATAGATTATCATATTGCCTGAAAATAAATTCATGATGACATGAACAAGCTTCTTTTACTCTGTGTATGTTTTTAAA